TAAAATCTCAATAACTCCAAAGAGAAGAGGAGGGAGAGGATCCATTTCATCAAACCAAACACCCCTGCTCCCCACTCCTTCCTTACCTCCCCTTTTATTGATTTTGCTCCTTAACCTGAGTGCAGTCAGCCACAGCAGCTGTCCACGTACGCCCTGACCCTGTACAAGCACACAGCCACGGTAGATGGCAAGACCATCCTTGTGGGTAAGTGGCACAGGGCCAAGACATGCTGACCCTCAGGAAAGAGGAAATGGGAGACGAGGGGAGGTGAGGCAAGGTTCATAAGGAGAGAGTCCAGAGGGAGAAAATGAGACCCCAGGCAGGGACAAGGGGTGCTAGAGAGAACCCAGAGAGCCAGGAGCCAGGAGGGTGGAAGGGGGCACGCAGGGGCCAAGTCCCAGCCCTCTGACCTGGCGTCCAGGCCAGCACCTGTGCAGGACAGGGTTCAGGAAAGGAGAAGTCAGGGGGCTGTACCCACCTCAGGGAAGAAGAACATAAGAGGCCTTCGACGAGGCAGTAGTTTTCCTAGCTTCAGGGGTTCTTACTCAGCCAGTTTGAAAAAATAAATGTGGTCAGAACATTATCTCCCACATCGGGCTGCGACCTTCCATCGGGTCATAATCTTCTCCTTGGCCGGGCACACAGCCTGCCTGACTCTGTCTACCGTCTGTGGTCATCGCACGTGAGAAGTTGGAATAGTTTGGAACTTAGAGGACCCTGCGTGTCACGTGGGAAACGGGGAACTGTCTTCTCCCTCCTTGGGCTTCCAGTGTGTTGTCCTTCCTCCTGGCCCCTGACCCACTGTCTTCCCATACACACAGGTGAAGACACACCTCTCACATCACACTCAGGTGCACTGTGTCTTGAAGACACACGTGTGGGGCTGTATAGTCTCTGTTTCTCCCTGTGCTCCCCATGTACACTCACACATGTGCTGTGGTTTGTGCCGCATGTGTGTTGTATCTTAGTGACTTGCACAGAAATGCACCAGGCATGTAGGTCTGTCTGTGTTCACATTGCAGACTTTTGGGACACGGCAGGCCAGGAGCGGTTCCAGAGCATGCATGCCTCCTACTACCACAAGGCCCATGCCTGCATCATGGTACGAGACGGTGGGGAGGTGGACAAAGGCACCCCCTTTATTTGAAACTCTGCTCATTTTTCAGGCCCTGCTTCAATGCCACCACCTCCGTGCAGCCTCCTCTGATGTTTGTCATTAGCTTAGCTCTTCCGTGTGTGCTCCTGCACCACTGATCCCTTCCACAACATGGACTGTCTGTGATGCACGTGTGCAGGATGCTGGGAATGCCCAGGTGGAAAGACACACGTGCTGCCCCCAGGAACTGACTGACTGGTAGGCACAGTACAGATACCAGTGGTGAGGACAGTGAGGATTCTTCCCTTCTGACCCTTTGCAGATGGTAAAGGAAGGAACTCGTCACCTAATTCCCCCGACTGCCCGTTAAGAACAAAATCCCTTGAAAAATTCCAAAAGCTTTAACTCTGATAACTGTTAAGGTACTAAACAAGAGGATAATGGGGCAAGGAAAATGGGGGCAGTGTAGTGCAGAAGTCTGACCCTCAAGAGCAGAGGAGCTTGGTCCTAGCCAGTTTGGTTTCAGGCCTACAGTGGCATTTGGTATTTTGAGCTCACCTCTCTTTTTCTCTTGGAGTGACTGCTTCCTGCATCTGCTGCATCTCCGTGGGCTCCCCTCAGACCCTCTTCTGAAGGCCTGGGGTGTCTCTCCTGCCACCATGCCTGTGTCTGCAGGTGCCTGCCACCAGCCCCAGTCTGCTGCACGGGCCCTGGCAAGTAGAAAGCACTTGCCTTCTGACCACACGGGGAGCTGAGGGTCAGAGACGGAACCAGGGCTCGACCCTCCACCTTGAAACCTTGAGATGGGGATGCTCCTCATTCTAGCCAGTTCCTCCTCAGCTCTCAAAACAAGGAACAGATGCTCAGGAAACCAGATCTGGACAAAAGTCATCTGAGCCTGGTGTGAGGCAGATTCCAGAAGTTTAGTTACAGACATCCTTTATAAGGAGACTTCATCGGGAATTCAAGACAACCTGGTGATTCATTGAAATTTGCCTGTGAAAGAGAATCTACATAGACTTCCTGCCACCTCTTGAGATGTGACAGTTGCTGACCCTCCCGCCACCACACAGGGCGAGCCCCTAGCCCTGAGCTTGAACCATGTTGCTTGCACAAATAGCTGGGTGATTTAGAAGTGAGGTCAGCTGTGCCAGCAGTTACAGGGTGGTGGTTGTCTGTAACTTTAATCCACTGACTGTTGTACTAGGGCAGTTTGGGCTAGACACTTTGGAGGAGCTCCTGTGAAGGGCATGAAGGCTCACTGTAGCAGCAGCTCAGTTGTCTTTCAGAGTTCTGCCCTTAGAGCTGGTTTGCAGTGCTCATCCTTCTTGCTGATATTTTAAAATAGGTAGAAACAGGCTGGGCGCGGTGACTCATGCCTTTAATCCCAGTACTTTGGGAGGCCTAGGTGGGCAGATCACCTGAGGTCAGGAGTTCGAGACCAGCCTGACCAACATGTTGAAACCCCGTCTCTACTAGAAATACAAAAATTAGCCAGGCGTGGTGGCGCGCACCTGTAATCCAGCTACTCAGGAGGCTGAGACAGGAGAATCGTTTGAAGACAGGAGAATCGTTTGAACCCAGGAGGTGGAGGTTGCAGTGGCAGTGAGCCAAGATACCGCCACTGCACTCTAGCCTGGGCAACAGAGCAAGACTCCATCTCAAAATAAATAAATAAATAAAAATAAAATAGGTAAAAACAAATTATAAAGTAATACAATTATGAACTGCAAATAATAAAACATAAAAATTACTTTAAAAAAATTTAAAGAGGCCGGGCACAGTGGCTTATGCCTGTAATCCCAGAAATTTGGGAGGCCGAGGCAGGAGGATCACTTGAGCCCGGGAGTCCAAGACCAGCCTCGTTAATATAATGAGAGCTTATCATCTCTACAAAAAATAAACAAAATTAGCCAGGCATGGTGGCATGTGCCTGTAGTTCCAGCTACTCAGGAGGCTGAGGTAGGAGGATCACTGGAGCCCAGGGGGTGGAGGAGCAGTAAGCCAAGATTCTGCCACTGCACTCCAGCCTGGCTGACAGAGTAAGACCCTATCTCAAAAAACAAAAAGCAGAAAGAACAAAGAAGTAAACAAAAGCTTAAAAGTAAATCAGCCAGGTGCAGTAGCTCATGCCTGTAATCCCAGTACTTTGGGAGGCCTAGGCAGGCAGATTACTGCAGGTCAAGAGTTTGAGACCAGCCTGGCCAACATGATGAAACCCTGTCTCTACTAAAACTACAAAAATTAGCCAGGCATGGTGGTGCGCACCTGTAATCCCAGCTACTCCGGAGGCTGAGACAAGAGAATCGCTTGAACCTAGGAAGTGGAGGTTGCAGTGGCAGTGAGCCAAGATAGCGCCACTGCACTCCAGCCTGGGCAACAGAGCAAGACTCCATATATGGAGATCCCTTGAGATCAAGAGTTCGAGACCAGCCTGGCCAACACGGCAAAACCCTGTCTCTACTAAAAATAAAAAAATTAGCCAGGCATGGTGGCGCACACCTGTAGTCCCAGCTACTGAGGAGGCTGAGACAAGAGAATCACTTGAACACAGAAGGCAAAGGTTGCAGTGAGCTGAGATTATGCCACCACACTCCAGCCTGGGTAACAGAGTGAGACTCCGTCTAAAAAAAAAAAAAAATCGGGCAGTTGTGATGGCTAACACCTGTAACCCCAGCACCTTTAGAGGCCCAGGTGGGAGGATCCCTTCAGGCCAAGAGTTTGAGATGAGCCTGGGTAACATAGGGAGAGCCTGCCTCTACAAAAAAAAAAATAATAAAAAAATAAAAATTAATGCGTGCGTGCTACTTGGGAGGCTGAGGTAGGAGGATTCCTTGAGCCCAGGAGTTTTGAGGTTACAGTGAGCTGTGATTGAGCCACTGCATTCTAGCCTGGGTGACAGTGAAACCCTGTCTCTAAAAAGTAAATAAATAAAAGTAAATAGTAACTAAAGTAAAACTCTAGAAACATTTACAGTTACTACAGAGGAACTTTAAAACAGTTTAAGCAATAAATACAAGAGGACTAAAAAACACAAAAGTTTTTACAATTTCTAACAGACTGCATCAATTGGCAAATTGATTCCATTTATGATTGTTAAAATAGGTGAATAAGATTAGATGACAAGATAACAAAAAAGGAATACGTTATTTATTTGTTTATTTCAGACAGAGTTTTGCTCTTGTTGCCCAGGCTGGAGTGCAATGGCATGATCTGGGCTCACTGCAACCTCTGTCTCCCTAGTTCAAGCAATTCTCCTGCCTCAGCCTCCCAAGTAGCTGAGATTACCGGCATGCGCCACCACGCCCAGCTAATTTTTTGCATTTTTAGTAGAGACGGAATTTCACCATGTTGGCCAGGCTGGTCTCAAACTCCTGACCTCAGGTGATTGACCCGCCTCAACCTCCCAAAGTGCTGGGATTACAGGTGTGAGCCACTGCACTGGGCCAAGAATAAGATTTTTAAAAACATTTTCGCATCTGGAGGCTCCAGGGGGCTTCCCTGAGAAACGGCAGCCTCTGCGGTCAGAGAGGCTGCAATTCAGAGCGTTCCCACAAACAGCACCATGTGCTCATGCTTACCTGCTTGGGTGTGTGAGTCACCTGGAGATGGGGTGCAGAAACATTGACATACCTGAGCTATCTTTCTTCCTCTGCCCTTTGCAGGTGTTTGATATACAGAGGAAAGTCACCTATAGGAACCTGAGCACCTGGTATACAGAGCTTCGGGAGTTCAGGCCAGAGATCCCATGCATCGTGGTGGCCAATAAAATTGATGGTGGGGCCATCCCTGCACCTGGGTGTTAGCAATGACAGACCAATGTCCTACCTTCTCTCTACAGCAGACATAAACGTGACCCAAAAAAGCTTCAATTTTGCCAAGAAGTTCTCCCTGCCCCTGTATTTCGTCTCGGCTGCTGATGGTACCAATGTTGTGAAGGTGTGGTTGACTGCAGAGGTAGCTAGCAAGGTCAGGGCGCTAGGTGGTAAAGGGAAGCTGTGACTCTCATCCACCATCTCTACCTCACCCCCAGCTCTTCAATGATGCAATTCGATTAGCTGTGTCTTACAAACAGAACTCCCAGGACTTCATGGATGAGATTTTTCAGGAGCTCGAGGTAGGTCAGGTCCACATTTCGGGTGGGATGGAGGGCCAGGCCTCACCTGCGACCTTGTTCACAGAACTTCAGCTTGGAGCAGGAAGAGGAGGACGTGCCAGACCAGGAACAGAGCAGCAGCATCGAGACCCCATCAGAGGAGGTGGCCTCTCCCCACAGCTGAGGGGCTGGGGCTAGGGGTGGGTGGAGCCCTTTTAAAATACCCTTCCCTTCAACAACTCTCCAGCTCTGAATGGAGAAACTCTCTAGGCCATCCCCTCTTCTACCTCCTGCAACCCACCCATCCTATTAGCCTCCCACATTCAAGGCCCGTGATACAGGGATGAGGTCAGCACCAGCAAACTCTGGACTGGTGGAAGAATTCCCCACCAGATCTCCTTGAAGCAGAATTAGGGATCAGCATCATTAACACCTTCCCCACCCCCTCCCCCCAGGCAGACAGTGAAGAGAATCAGAAAACATGATTATGTGTCACTTTAATACAGGAAATTTAGGTGTTTTTTGGTGTTTTTGTTTTTGTTTTCTTTCCAAAGCTCACCTCGGGGACAATTCCTTGGGCTTCTCCTGAGGTAATGATTACCCCCCCACCCACAGCTGAGTCTGTGAGGCCCCATCCTTTCCCTACGTTTTCTCCCATCTTTTTTCCTCTTCAATCTCCCAGTCATCTGGTTTGTTTGTTTCTTTGTTCGTCCTGAGACGGAGTCTCGCTCTGTCGCCAGGCTGGAGTGCAGTGGCGCAGTCTCGGCTCGCTGCAACCTCTGACTCCCTGGTTCAAACGATTCTCCTGCCTCAGCCTCCCGAGTGGCTGGCATCACCACGCCCAGCTAATTTTTGTATTTTTAGTAGAGACGGGGTTTCACCATGTTGCCCAGGATGGTCTCGATCTCCTCACCTCGTGATCCGCCCGCCTCGGCCTCCCAAAGTGCTGGGATTACAGGCATGAGCCACCGCGCCCGGCCCCAATCATCTGTTTTTAAACAATCGTTTTTGAGCAGATAGCTATTCATTCCAGATTTCCGTGTACCCACTCTGTTTCAGGAGCTCTTCTAGGTAAAGCTGAGATCACAGGAACAGCAGGTGACAGGCCTAGCTATAGTTAGGAATACACAAGCGGTAAAATCGAGTCCTTACAGCCATACCACAAGGTACGTCCATTTGGACTACAAGAAGAGCTTCCTTTAAAGTTCCTATTTCAGCATAAAGAGGCTGTCCTTTTTTTTTAGGAATAGTTTGGACCTTGTGCCTCCTGTGGGAGGCTGAGGACTGCAAGAGGAGAGCTAGCAGATATGCCTGTTCACCCCTCTCTGGTACTTGTGGCTTGCTAGTATGTTTTTATGATAATCTCGGGCATTGTTTGCATTGTGTTTATTAATAGGGTTTTGTTTTTATTGTTTCCTTTTTTACAGTAAAGGCTGAATGACATAAACATTGAGTAAATGTATGTGCTTTGTGGCTCTG